CATATTGCCCCAGTGCTGAAGGTATAAAGCCTACAAGCTTTCAAAGATTGTGTGTGTGTGTGTGTGTGTGTGTGTGTGTATGTATGTATCCCAAAATATAAAAATTACAAAACTGATAAATGTTTAAGTAACTTCAAATTAACATATCAATTTCATTACACGTTAAACTAGGATTTTATACACATTTTACATTTTGTAGCAATTTGAGATTAGGTTTCTTATTTCACAAGAATGTCTGATCATTTACAGATGCTGAGAAATCATAGGTAATTGTAAATTATAATAGTTACTTTTGGATTAAAATTTTTCAAGCACGAAATTTTTAAAAAACACTTTATCTTTTATAGCAAAAGAAAGGTAATATAAGGTCTGGATGTAACTTCATGTCTTTGGTACGGTGTGGAGCTAGAATTCCAGAAGCAATAGATTTTAAAACATCTTTAGGGAAATGGGTGAATTGAAATGAGACATAAGGGAGATGGCAAGAGAGTGAAAAGAAGCGCGTTCTAAAGGGGGAAAGGAGAAAGGGAAAGGAAAGGAGAAAGGCATCTCTAAAGGGAAAGGAGATGCCTGCTGAGCGTCTACTGTGTGCCCTGCGCTGTTCCAGAAGTTGAGGATCCAAAACTAAGTCTAGGCTCCCCAAAGAAGTCCCACTCTGGTAAGGAATCTGACAAGTAGTTAAATGATACAAAGTGTTAACTGTTGTTAAAGAAGTGTGCACACTGAGGGGCAAGATGGTAAGGGCGAGAACTCCCATGGGACGGGAACTAGGAAGGCTTCTGGGAGGTGACGCTTGATCTGAGGGTAAGCAAAGGAAAAAAAGGAAAGAGAGACAGAAAGGAAAAACAAGGAAGAGACAAGAAAAGGGAGAGGAAGAAGGGCTCGATGCGATCGGCGCTCGGGTAGTCAGGCGTCGACTGCTAGGGTCTGACCGCGGTCCCCACCCCCGTCCCGCCCCCTGCCCTTCCCTCCGCCCCGCGCCGCGGCTGGCAGGGTGTGCGTGAGTTTGGTGGCGGCCGGCTGTGCAGAGACGCCATGTACCGGCTCATGTCAGCAGTGACTGCCCGGGCTGCCGCCCCCGGGGGCTTGGCCTCAAGCTGCGGACGACGCGGGGTCCATCAGCGCGCCGGGCTGCCGCCTCTCGGCCACGGCTGGGTCGGGGGCCTCGGGCTGGGGCTGGGGCTGGCGCTCGGGGTGAAGCTGGCAGGTGGGCTGAGGGGCGCGGCCCCGGCGCAGTCCCCCGCGGCCCCCGACCCTGAGGCGTCGCCTCTGGCCGAGCCGCCACAGGAGCAGTCCCTCGCCCCGTGGTCTCCGCAGACCCCGGCGCCGCCCTGCTCCAGGTGCTTCGCCAGAGCCATCGAGAGCAGCCGCGACCTGCTGCACAGGATCAAGGTGCGGCCACTGGAGCGGGGGGCGTAGGGGGCGTAACTGTCGGTTCTTTCCCCTTCGGTCTTAGGATGAGGTGGGCGCACCGGGCATAGTGGTTGGAGTTTCTGTAGATGGAAAAGAAGTCTGGTCAGAAGGTGGGTTCAGAAAATTGTTGTTTTGTTCTGTGTAATAGTGACTTTTTGCTTTTTTCCCCCAAAGGTTTAGGTTATGCTGATGTTGAGAACCGTGTACCATGTAAACCAGAGACAGTTATGCGAATTGCTAGCATCAGCAAAAGTCTCACCATGGTTGCTCTTGCCAAATTGTGGGAAGCAGGGAAACTGGATCTTGATATTCCAGTACAACATTATGTTCCCGAATTCCCAGAAAAAGAATATGAAGGTGAAAAGGTACTGAAACTCACAGTTCATTTTACTAATGGTTGTAATTGAATTTTCATGTTTTTACAATTAGGTTTCTGTCACAACAAGATTACTGATTTCCCATTTAAGTGGAATTCGTCATTATGAAAAGGACATAAAAAAGGTGAAAGAAGAGAAAGCTTATAAAGCCTTGAAGATGATGAAAGAGAATGTTGCATTTGAGCAAGAAAAAGAAGGCAAAAGTAATGAAAAGAATGATTTTACTAAATTTAAAACAGAGCAGGAGAATGAAGCCAAATGCCGGAATTCAAAACCTGGCAAGAAAAAGAATGATTTTGAACAAGGCGAATTATATTTGAGAGAAAAGTTTGAAAATTCAATTGAATCCCTAAGATTATTTAAAAATGATCCTTTGTTCTTCAAACCTGGTGAGTGTTAATCCCTTCTCTTAACAAAATCATATTTTTTTCCTCCTCGCAATGATGTCTCAAGGTAGTCAGTTTTTGTATTCAACTTTTGGCTATACCCTACTGGCAGCCATAGTAGAGAGAGCTTCAGGATGTAAATATTTGGACTATATGCAGAAAATATTCCATGACTTGGATATGCTGACGACTGTGCAGGAAGAAAACGAGCCAGTGATTTACAATAGAGCAAGGTAAATGAATACCTTCTGCTGTGTCTAGCTATATCGCATCTTAACACTATTTTATTAATTAAAAGTCAAATTTTCTTTGTTTCCATTCCAAAATCAACCTGCCACATTTTGGGAGCTTTTCTACATGTCTGTTTTCTCATCTGTAAAGTGAAGGAAGTAAAACATGTTTATAAAGTACACTAAGACCCTTTGATGAAAGATAGCAATAATATTAATAATTCAAACATGAATAACTAAACCAAAATTGCACCCACCATGAGCATCTGTAATTTGCTCTTTAACCATTCCTTTTTTAGGTTTTAACTAATACTTTGTTTACGTGTTATTAGTTTTTAATTGTTTTCATACTGTTTTGAAATAATTTTATACTTATAGAAAAGTTGCAAGAGTAGTACAAAGGATTCACATATCCTCTTTACTCAGATTCCCTTAATGTTAGTTTACCGCATTTGCATTACCTTTCTGTCTACATATGTGTTTGTTTCTGAACCATTTGGAAATAAGTTGTAGACGTGATACCCCTTTACCTATAAATATTTACATGTGTATTTTCTAAAAACAAGGACATTCAGGGCCGGGTGCAGTGGCTCACGCCTGTAATCCCAACACTTTGGAAGGCCGAGGTGGGTGGATCACCTGAGGTCAGGAGTTCAAGACCAGCCTGGCCAATGTGGTGAAATCAACCCTCTCTCTACTAAAAATGCAAAAATTAGCCAGGTGTGGTGGCGGGTGCCTATAATCCCAGCCACGCGGGAGGCTGAGGCAGGAGAATCGCTTGAACCCAGGAGGTGGAGTTGCAGTAAGCCAAGATCGTGCCCCTGCACTTCAGGCTGGGCGAAAGAGTGAGACTCCATGTCAAAAAAGGAAAAAAAAAAAAAAAAAAAGGACATTTGGGAAATTAACATAGATACAATGCTTTTATTAAATCTACAGACCTTACTCAAATTTTGCCAGTTGTTCCAATAATGTCCTTTATAGCAAAAGAGCAGAAAAACTTTTTTTTCTGGTCTAGGATCTAATCCATGATCTCACATTGCATTTACTTGTCATATCTATCAGAAGTCACTTGACATCAGTTTGTCCCATTATTGCTGATGGTATTTTAATCACTTTTTGAGGTGGTGCCTGTCAGGTTATTGTAAAGTTACTATTTTTACTTTATAATTAACAAGTATATTTGGAGGAGATAATTTGAGATGATGTAAAAATCCTCTTTCTCATCAAACTTTCTACTAGTTTTAGCATCTATCAGTGATTCATGACTGAATCAGTTATTACAGTGATGGTTGTCAAATGGTGATTTTCTAATTCCATCATCCATTCTGTATTTATCAGTTGGCATTCTATTATAAGAAGGTGCGGGCCGGGGCGGTGGCTCACGCCTGTAATCCCATCACTTTGGGAGGCTGAGGTGGGCGGATCACATGAGACCAAGTTTGAGACCAGCCTGGCCAACATGGCGAAACCCCATCTCTACTGAAAATACAAAAAATCAGCCGGGCATGGTGGCATACACTTGTAATCTCGGCTGCTCGGGAGTCTGAGGCAGGAGAATCTCTTGAACCCAGGAGGCAGAGGTTGCAGTGAGCCAAGATCATGCCACTGCACTCCAGCCTGGGCGACAAAGTGAGACTCCATCTCAGAAAAAAAAGTGCTTTCCCTTCTCTCTTATTTATTTATTCATACCAGTATGCACTCATGGATTCTTATTTTAGTCAATGAGTTATAATCTGTCACTGTCATTATTTAATATGTTGCTTTTAAAATAGTATATGAAATAATAAAACTGTAACAGTAAATGGTTATTAGATTGCTTACCTATATGTGTATTTTTTGTTTTGTTTTGCCT